GAGCCCAGTAGTCGGAATCGGGGCGCCCCTGCACCGCCCAGCTCTGGGAGCCGCAGGCGGGGGACCGACCGACGGACAGACCAGTGCTTTCACGGTGTGAGCGCGCGTCGTTTGGCGGTAGGGGACGGGGATTCCCCCCAGCCTTGCGCTCCGCCCCCACACCCCTATCGCACTTTGGGGAAGTTTCCAGGCGCGGCCCGGGGCAGGTAAGTGGGCATCCGCCACTCTCTCCCCGGTTGCGAGCTCGGATGCGCTTCCAGAACCCTGGCTCTAGCCTTGCGGCGGTTCCGGGCGGGGAGGCCAGAGCTCTCCCGCGCCTAAGCCCGTGGGACCCGGTTCAGGGAAGGGGGATGGCGGGGGCGGGCCTGGGAAGAGATAGGGGAGCGGCTGAGCCCCGAGCGGTGTGAACTTTTGCTCCCCGCCCCCTCCTCCTTCCTCCTCCCCGCCCCGCCCCCACTGCTGTCCCCTCCCTGCGCCCCGCCGCGTCTCGGGAGGCGGCGTGACTCGGGAGTTGCCGGCGCTTCCCGGCGGTGGCGGCGTCTCTGGCCGGCCTTGGTGCGGCGAGCCGAGCGAGGCAGCTCTGAGCCGCGCGGTGAGGCCAGAGGCGGGGAGCCGGGGCTGCGGGGCGGCGAAGCTGGGGAGCCGGATGGCAGCGGCCGGGGCGCGGAGGCGACGCTGGCGGTGGAGATGTAATGCGAGTCTGTTGGGTTGTGTGTGCCGGGAGATAGGACGCGGTGGCTGTGGGTGGCTGGGTGGCGGGCTGTGGCGCAATTGGCCCCCTGGGATGGCAGGATAGAGGCGCCGGGGCGAAGGGAACCTTGCCTTTGGGAAAATGAATGAAGAGCCGTGGAAGCACCTTCCCGACTCCTCCAGGCAACCGATGGGCCGGCGTGCGCGCGAGTGTGTGCGTGTTGAGGCTTCGGAGCCGCCCGGGTCCTGGGCACAGCTGCTTGACCTCCCCGTCGCTGTCCGGGTGCCCACGTTCCCGCCCGCCCTGCGCCCGGGGCCGGCCGGCGCGGCTGGGACGGCGGGTATAGAGGAGGAAGGCTGGGGCTGGGTTGCCGGCTGCTGGCGGCTGGAGGTCCGCGCCCAGTGTAGGGAAGTCTTCGAAGGAGGCTGCCAGGCTGGAGGCTGGGACCAGCTCCTGGGGGCGGGGGCCCTTCTTCGTCTGCCTGCGTGCGCGGAGCCGCTGTGACAGCTGGGCGCCTTCGCCTTGTTCACGTTGGTTAAGTTAATTGTACCGAGTTCTCGGGAATGAAGTGTGGCTCCGGGATGCCCCGCAGAGGGATGTGACAAGCCGGTCAGTGAGGCTGAGCAAAGGGGCTAACCTTGCCTCTGGGCGCCCTAGCAGTGCCCCCAGCCCCTCTTTATCAGCTGCAATTCCTGAGTGTTGTGGGATGCCTCGGTGGGTTAGGGTAGCCACCCAGCGTTGGGGCAGAAAGGCCTCGGAGGGCATCTGCACCCCCGAGGGGCCCTGAAGTAAACTGAGGCCTAGAGATTTGCCCAGCGTTTCTCCTGGACCCTCCTTGGACCTTCCTGGACCATTATCCATCCCCCGCTTTCCTGCTTCTCCTCCCAGGACCGGCAACCTTGCAAAATCAGGAACCCTCCCTTCCAGAACATGGCACTTACTAATTTTACAAACTGAATGTTGAACTAGGATCTCTTGATTGATACATAAAGACATACATAGATCATATATGATTTTATTCAAAGTAGTATAGGAATAAAAATGCCTTCTAAGTAGGTAGGTTTTTGCAAACAAGTTTTTCTCCCCCAAGTTCCTGAGAAACTGTCAGAAGATTTTCTTTCTTGCCACCTCCTAGATGGGCACACAGAGCTGGTGAGGTAAAGTGGCTTGTTATGGCCTTCCTGTGGGCACATAGGTGAGCTGGAGGTGGAGCTGCAGGTCTGGGCTTCCCTCCAAAGTCCAGCTCCGGAGGAGAGCCAGCTCAGGAGCCCTCTGCAGAAGTCCAACCCTGTCTTTGCGGCTCTCTCCTCTGGGCTTTGGATGATTGCAGTGAGCTGGCTTGTAGGTGAAGCATGCAGGGGTAATTCATCCAGGATATTGTCCAGGGGGGTGGCAGGCAGGTCGGCCCACAGTGGTCACATGTGTGCCTTGCTTTTCTTGGATGATCAAAGCTCGCCATGTCTGAGCCACTGTCCTGGCCAGGGACCCAGCACGGTCACCGTGGCTGCTGTGAGGGCTGCAGTTTCCTTCCACACCTTTGTCATCCCTGGTTGCTGCTGCCCCTGGCCAGGAAAAGTGAGATATCAGAAACATTTGATTTTTCACATGCCTGGAAGAGAGAAGATTAATTCCTGCATCAAGAAGAAGTGTTTGGGGAAAGGTTGGTAACGTGGGAAGCGGATTCTACTTATTTGGCGTCTTGAGAAACAGCAGACAAGAAATTCCAAGTTAACTAGCTGGGCCCCAGGAGTCTGCAGTAGGGGAAGCTGTAGATTAGTGCTGGACTGTGGTAGTCCAAGCCATTTCGAGTTCGGCTGGAAGGTCCCCTGCTAGTGGAGGGGGCTGGGGAGAAGAGGGAGACCCCAGGGCTGTCCTGAACAGGTGAGCACATGCCCATCTACAGGGGACAGACTAGACTCAGCTCCAGCCAGTTGGGGGGAAAACAGTGTCAACAGGTCTTGTGAATTTTCGAGAGGATTCTCCAGCCTGGGTATTTAAATGTGGGCTCAAATTCTAGAAGTATGGTAGAGGGTTAGGGGTGAGTGCCCTTCCAGGAGGTCTGAAGCTTGCCATCTGGCCCGGTGCTTATCTATTGGGAAGGGTGTCACTGCATCAGAGAGCAGGGCACAGGAGCCACACCCATTGTGGGCCCAGGGACTAAGAACTGATGGCTGCCCATCATGCCTGCGGCCAGGTCCCTAGGCTGGAGGTGAGGCGGGCAGAGCTCCTTCATGTACTCGTGTGCCATGTGTTCATTCAGCAGCTGTTGAATGAATTGCCATGATGTAGAAAGTCATCTGCATGAACCTTTTCATATAATTCCTTTCACCAAATAGATCCTACAGCTGAGCCTCTGGGATGATTTGGCGGGGCTAGGACAGACAGGGTCCCAGCCCTCATGGGATGGGGACAAGCGGAATTGGCTGTGTAGACAGACAAATGGTCCAGAAGCTGCCATAAGAGCCCAGAAGGGTGGTGATGCAAAGCAAGGCTTGGGAGCAGGGGTCAGGGAGTGGAGGGTGGACTCGGGGGAGTGTGAGGAGTCTCCTTTTCAGGTGTGGACATTGAATTTCAGAGCAGTGGGTGGGAGGCACCCACCCCCTGAACAGGGGATGCTCAGGTATGATATTAAGTTGGGAGTGACTTGCCCAAGGTCACATAGCCAGTAAGTGGAAAGTCAGGGGGTCTCTGATCTCCAGCTCTTGGCCAGCTCCTTCATCTCCACTGTACTGGGCTGAGGCCTCTTAGAAACTCCCAGAGGTGTGGACACTCCCTGTAATTGGCAGCTGTCATTTTTCCCATCTACACGTTCAGGCCCTGTCCCCGTTCCTAGGGCCTCAGCAGGCCCAGGATTGCAGAGATGCCATTTGGAGCATATTTGTATGAAAGAAGAGTCGTCTAAATTCTAAAAGCAGAGACTGTTTTTAAAAGTGGTAGCTGACTTGGGAGTGTCATTGATCTGAGCAATCAGCCAGCGGACTTCTCTTTAGCAGCTTGTGATTTGGAAGTGACTCAGTCACTGGTGAGAATCACGCAGCCTCCCTCCCCTTCTGGTCTGTAAAGGGGATGCTCAGGTATGAGATTAAGTTACTTCAAAGGGTCACTCTGTTCCAGTGCTGTGAATGAGGAGATCATGTTTGCACTTAGCTGGCTAAGTGTTGGGAGGCTGAGTGTTTCCACTGCTCAAGGCATTTCTTCATTGGCCTGCAGTATGAGGGTCTGATTTCTTTACTGAGATAGTTTCTCCTTTCAAATAAAGCACTGGGACAAAATGATTTATGTGTAGACCTGTGTCTCCACAGCAGGAGATGGACCATAAATGGAACAGTTATCTAATTAGTGTGTCCAGTCTAGGTGTCTAGTTAGGAGTGTCCAGGAAGAAGGAGAAAGGTTTTGTGTCCATTTGGGCCAACATAGATTTTTTAAATTGTAACTATGGGAGTTGGGGAGGAAGACAGTTCATCGCAAGACCTATCACGTGCTGCGTCCCTATAGGTTTGAAGCTGGCCCTCTGCTAGACAGGTCACACAGGTATATCCCTTTGTGTCCTTTAAAGGGCTGGGAAGCTGTTGGAGATGACACACACCAAGCTCTCAGCCATCCGGATGTGCAGGAGGAGGGATTGGGAATGACGGTAGAGGCAGGAGGGAAATAAGGGGGTGAGGGGAGAAGAACAACTGTGGCTCCAGAAGGAGGAGGCGGCGTGAATCAGCAAGTGGTTAAGTTGTGGGGAGGTGGCAAGTGGGAAGCAGTTTCTCATCTTCGCTGATTTCCAAAGGGATGGAGAGGAAAGGAGGCTGTCTGCAGCAGGACCTGCAGCGTTTCTGCCCTGCAACCCTGGGCCAGGTGCATGGGGGCAGAGAGCCAGCGCTCAGCACAGAGCACAGCACTCAGATCAGTGGGCGAGGCGGAGCTCGTGCAAGTCAGAGTTATGTAACGCCGTTGACAGGCACCTTATGGGGCTTGGCAAAGTGCAGCAGGAGCCCGGGGTAGCGACTTTGAGATTGGAGTGTTCCGGGAAGACTTCGCCCCCTGGCTTGAGGGCGGGTGTCTTTTCAGAGTTAATACCTGCCAGTGCTTGGCACAGTGCCTGGCATCCAGTAAGTGCTCAGTAAACACTGGCTCGGGTGATATTCTTCAGCCCCGGAGCTCCTAACCGTGCATGTCTCCATATTTGATTCCAGTATATTCTACCTCAAAGGATATAGGCAGGAGCCCCTGCAAGCCTTGGCTCCAGCTAGGTTTCCTTAGGGTGGTGGCTTCACTCTCTGGACTCTGTCTCCTCATCTGTGCGAGGAGAACACTGGTAAACAGCTACCCTTCAAGACCCTTCAGCTGACCTTGCAGCCAGGCTGTGGAGCAGCTCCGCTGTGCCCATATTTGATGCAATTAACCAGAGAGAGGAGACCGCGTGGCTCTAGGTGGAACTGTGCTGGTGTAGCTCGCTTGTGAATGTTACATCTCACCCCACTCTCAGCTTAAAAGAGCCCAGAGGGGGCCTGGAGGGCGGGGGGGTGGGGGCTCCTGGCTTCGGCAGGCTCTCCCTGATGCCTATTTTACATTTCTAGAACTTATCGTGGCCCAGGCCTCTTAGATCTCTGAAGAAAGTAAGGCTGGCAGATCCTCAAAAGCAGAGGGTATCATTATAATGGAAACTTGGACACTTTCCAGAATTGCATTTGTGGTAAAAATATTGAAACAGACAGTCCAGGCACCCAGGTGCCTGGAAAATACCCCAACATGGGCAAATAATTAGATACAGGCCAGGCACAATTATGTTTTTCTGACAATAGGCTGGAACTCGGTGGCTTAGCATTTTCTCTTGAAACAGAATACGCCCCTGCCGGACCCTTTTGCTCCCTGTGGTCAAAAAGATAGTGGTGTGGCCAGCAAGGGGGAGGGCATACAAGGAGAAGTGGCGATCCCATCCCTCCCAGGGTGGCCCTGGATCTATCTCAGGGAGGTTCTGTCCTGCTTTTGCTTTTCTGTGTCCCTGTAGGTAGCTGTCCCGAGGGACTGGGCCCGTGGCACCTTTGCTAGGAGGCCAGAGCCTGCATTTCAGAGTCTAAGAGGTCGAGAGAGGTGTAAGATGTATTATCTTACCCTTCCACGAAAGTGGTCTGGGCAGCTGTGTTCCCTTTTGTAACCCCTGGCAGCTCACTCATGCTGATGGCGGTAAGTTCACCTGTACCTTCACGTTTCTTGTCAGCCAAATATTTGGCGCCCGTGACACGGAAGCTCTTTTAGCCCAGGTGTTAGATCGCATAGGCACTGGGTGGGGCAGGGCAGGTAGTGGGTTGAGCCTGGGATCCACGCTGACTCAGGTTCAAGTTCATGCAGTGCTGCTTCGTCCCATTACTGTGGCTCTGAACAAGTGGCTTAGCTTGCATCTCGGTTTCCCCATCTGTAAAATGGGGTTAATGATCTCTACCTGGTTGGGTGGCTTGAGTATTTGAAATAGTACAATTCAGGGTTCAGGGGAGCTCCCCACATGGAATCACTTTTTTCTGGGTGAGGTCTAAACCTATGGAGAGATAGAGGAGGAGGAGGAGGAGGAGGAGGAGGAGGAAGGCAGGTGGAAATCCACATGCGATGGCTGTTCCCGACTGCAGCTGTTGTTGGAGAATGTGGCTGAACCAGTGGGCAAGGAAGTGGGGAACAGGGGCAGTCAGGCAGACCCGCCCACCCCATTGCCTGCGGAGCTGGAGGAGCCTCTCCCAGCAGGGCGAAGGGCCTCCTTACCATGGGGAAAGGCAGGGCTGGGCTGTCATGTCCACGCCCTCCTTCCATATTCCTGGGATGGTGTAGAAACCACCACGTATAGACAACAGGAAAGTTACACAGGGGAGCTTCCTCCTCATGGAAGGAAACATCTGGGGTGGCGGAGAACAGTCGCCCTGTGGCAAGGAATATGATGTGCTGGGCTCCGTGCCCGGCCCACGGTTGGAGGGTGGTCAATGGCATCTGTTAGGTACGTACTTGGTAGAAGTGGCCACAGTGTGTCAAATCGGTGTTGTTGTCTGCTGTAGGAAATAATCTGGCTTTAAATTCAAGAACATCTCTTTCCTACTTGTTGGCAGAGCATGATTGAGGTAATGGTGATCCATGGATCTCAAGGTCACATTCTAAGTTGAACGCAATTCACAGGGAGCTGAGGTAGTGGTTGACTCCTAGCCTGGGCCTGGAGAAGCTTCTCTGCCTCCTCTCTCTTGGTCCCAGCCCCCCACAGGGCCTGTGCTTTTACCAGACCTGGTTCTGTGTTTGCAACGAGACGCCTGGCCAGCCGGGCCTGGACCTGGCTACACTTGGGTCCCCCGGCCACTGGAGAGGGGGAGCCCCCACATTTGCCTACTTCATCATCGAGCCCCCCACCCCCACTGCCTTCAGGAAGCGTTTGCCAGTCATTCTTGCTATCTGCTCCCCGTACCTCCCTTCCCCAGCCAGGTGTGGATCCTTCCTCCTCTGAGCTTCTGCAGTTTTCCTCTGTTGTATTTCTCAACCTTGACCCTGTCCCACACTGTGCTGGGCTCCAGTTTCCTGGGTGCAGTCTGCTCTCCCAGCCTGATGAGGCTCTCTTCAGGAGGAGGGTGTCTGGGGCTCACGGTACATCCATGTAGCTGGACTCTCACTTAGTGGCCAGTGACTGCCATGTGCTGCATTAACGCGTCAATTAAAAATGATTCTTCCAAAGGCTAGGTTCTCCTGGAGGTTTTATGTGAACACTGAGTTTGATAGTGTGGCACAGGAGAGCTCACACTTGTCACTCAATTTCCCAAGGAGTCGAGAGTCTAATGGAATAACCTTGGATTTCCTGGCATTAGGTTTTGGGGCTATTAAAACATAGTGACCACAGTTTTTTGTGTCTTGAGAGCCTTAGGGGAAAATGTTATGGAAATTTGGTTGTTGTTTCAGGAATATAAGCGGAGCCGTCTACTCAGGCGAGAAATGTGGAGGCTGCTGGTGTTTCTTATAGCTGGTATAAATAGCTTGGCTTCAAGTTCCATGCTCCTTTGTTTGGAATGTAAATATTTGCATTAAAAATATAAAGTATGTCCTGGCATGTATTTTTAGGGACTATAATTTCCAAACCCCAAATCAGACTATGGGTCTACTGAGGATTAATTTTCTCTGCTTTGTGAACCTGTGTATGTAAAGAGTCTTCCAAATGTACACACCAAACCCTGTTTGCTTTGTGCATGGAAGGAACCGCCAGGATTACAAGAAAGCAGGGTTGCCCCGGGGAGTGTGGGCCGAGGGCTTGTGTTTCTCTCCACACACTTCTGATGGTTCTGCCTGGTAGCTGCAGCGGCTCAGGGCGGTGGGGTGGAGGAGTTTTGGCCGAGATCTTGTGGGTATCATCAGGGGCCTGGCTTCTCTGTTGTTGGTTTCCTGGACATCCAGGTGGGGATTTGGCTGCAGCTGGCTGACCTCTGTGTCACGTAACCAGACGCTTGACTTTGGAGTTGCAGTTGCTCTAGGAAGATGTTCGGGAGTTTTAGTGCCCTTTCTGTGGTCTGGTGGAGGGAGCAGGAGGTTCTCATGTCCGGTTCAGAGGTGAACTGTGAAGGCCTCTGTGTGGTGTCTTCCTCCACTGGATTCCTGGGGGCTGTTTAGCTTTAATTTTTCTATGAAGGACAACCTGGATGATTGGTTAATCCCTTACTGTGGGTGGGATGTCATCTCTGGTCTGGCCTCGGCCTGTTCTCGGTAGTGGGGGGCTTGATGGGCAGCAGGAGCTGGGCAGGCCATTTGCCCCTGGTATGGGGGAGCTTGTTCCTAAGGCTCTCTGGGCAGCCTTCAATGGTCACCTTCTGGCCCAAAGGCTCTAACGGAGAAGGTTGGGCCATGGAGGTCAGCTGGCCTGCAGGGGAGGACCGAATGCAGGTGGGCCCCCAACTGGCAACCTCCCTCTTGTCTCATCACAGGATGAAGGGCAGATGAGAAGACAGCCAGGAGGGTCCTGGGCCCTCAGCTGTGACTCCCCGAGAGGCAGGTACCAAGGGCTTCCTTTGTCCTTGCTTCCCAGCCAGCGCGTGGCCCCTGCCCTTGGGAGGGTCAGCTCCTCCTCCGTCCCACTGAACACTGATGCCTCAGGACTGGACTCCTTGGGGCAGCAGAGACCCTTCCGTCTTTCCTTCCCTAGCTCTGCCTTGCAAAGGTGCAGCCTCCTGAGCCTCAGAGTGTCTGACATCTCTCTGCCTAGGCACCCTCTCTGAAACATTGTGTGGGCTTAGAAACCGTGAGCCTTGGGAAGGACCATCTTCCTCTGAGCTCTGGGCGTGTTGAACTGCGGAGGCTTACCACTTCCTCGCCTGTGGTCATCTCCAGCCTGACCCATGGTGGCGTGATCCTCTCTCATCATCCGTCACAGTTTTTAATAAAGAAAATATGTTCCAGAAAGGCCGAGTCCCCATGCCGCATCAGGTCAGTGATCCAAGTGCATTATAGTGAAAGTCAGAGGAAATAGCTGCTTTTAGGACACGCTGAACTTGCCTAAGAAAGTTATTAGTGGGAATAAATGAGGGGGAAGAAAGCATGCTCCGACTAACGAGAACAGTATCAGCCTGACATTTTGTGTCGTCCTAACTTTGAAAAGCTATTTATACCCACTTGCTAGCAGTTTCTATGAGAAATTAGATATGAGGAGATGTACAGAAGAGAAGAGTGGGAGCTGGGTGACTGTGAGCTCCTCCTCAGAAACATCTTCCAGGCAAAAAAAAGGAAAAGAAAAAATCATTTGCTCACCTATCGACAATAGAAAATCCAGGGATCTTTTGCATTGTATAAAATTTGGCTCAGAGAAGAAAAATGATGTATTGAAAAGAAGATGAAGCTTCAGTTGCCATTTGAGTGGTGGAAAATAAATTTGCTTTCGGCCCTTAAAATGGAAATAAGTCGATAGAAAAATGCAGGCCTGCCCCCTTTTGAGTCAGCAGTTTTTTTGGTTGATGAAAGGGTGAGAAGACGTGCTCACTGGAAGTCACCCGCTGGATCACTTAGGAAGCCGCAGAAGTGCCGAAGGACATGCATGTGTATCTTTCAAAGTTCTCAACTGATTTATTAAAAAAAATCATAAAGCAGACTTTTGAAAAACCTGTTCAATCTATTCTTCTTTAACAGCTTTACTGAAATGTAATGCACACACCATAAAATTCACCCAAAGTATACAATTCCATGTTTTTTAGTATATTGACAGATACGTGCAACCACTACCACAGCTAATTTTAGAACTTTTTTTAATCTCAAAAAGACATCTTGTACACCTTAGCTATCACCCCTTTATCTCCCCATTCCCCTACATGTACCCTTCAGCCTTGAGCAACCACAAATCTACTTCTTGTCTCTGTCCAGCCCAATTCCTCTATTGTGGACTTTCGTATGAGCAGAATCACATAGAATGAGGTCTTTTGTGACTGGCTTCTTTTACTCTGTGTAACTGTCATGGTTCATCCATGCTGTGGCATGCGTCAGCACTTCCTTCCTTTTCATGGCTGAATAATATTCCATCGCAGGGATAGACCACAGTTTCATGGATCCATTTGTCCATTGATAGACATTTGGGTGGTCTCCACCTTTGGCTCTTATGAATGAGGCGGCCATAAACGTTTGTGTACAAGCTTCTTTGGGTGTGGACATGTGTTTCCGTTTCTAGGGTTATGTTTTATGAGACGTTTTCACTTTCTTCTAATAATAAGATTCATTTTTTAAACAACACTCTTTCCCTGGCCCTAGAAAAGGCTTTGTTCTTAGATGGGATCCCGATCCCCCTGTCAGTGATCCTGGCTGAGATACTGAATTGTCTGAATTTTAGAGCTGGAAAGGCCTTCGGGCGAACGTGGTTCAGCCCCTTTTTATAGATGGGGAAGCTGAGGGCCAGAGAGGCCACACATAAAGAGACAGGATTGAATACCGGTTTTTGGAGTTACAATCCAATTACTCCAAAAGTTCTCCCTAAACTCTTACTAAAACCCCAGGTTGCCTTCTTGACTGGCCTGGGGCAGCAGATTAAGGTGGGTTGGGTGAACAGATGGTGGTTAGCTTGCCCTCTTTTATGTGATTATGGGTCAAGGTTTTCAGTCATCCAATGTACTCTTGCCTGTTTTCCTTTCACCCATCTGTCTGTCCATCCAATGTCCATCTGATGTCCGAGGCCCAGAACATCTCCCCATCCACCAGCGGCCGAATAAGAACAGCACCTTGTGGCGCCAGCATCTTTCTAGTTCTTTCTCCCCTGCGGTGATGGGCGGCCCGGCTGCTTATCCGGGGAATAATTAAATTAGGAACCAATTCAGAGAATGAAATTTTATCTGATTTGGCCAAGCCCGTAATAAGCAAGGGGCTGTAATTGTGACTCCAGGATACATTAGGAAGTTGTTTTTTCAAGGGTACGCTGGGTGAAAGCATTGAAAGAAATATGTGGAGACCAGGCCGGGAGATCTCCCTGGGCCAGGTTTCTTGCATGGCCTGGGGGTGTGGTCCCACAGGGCGGCTGTGTCCTCAGGCTGGTCCTTCCAGCGTTTATGTTTCCAGGCACCATTTAGCTCTGATGAGGTAGATAAAAGTGTTTTGTGGCTGGAGTGTTCTCTGTGCTTAGGAAAGTTCTGTTAAAATCCTTATGGATATCTATCTCATTGTTATCACTGATATTCTAAAGCACCTTTACAACTGTAATAAGAAGTAAACTTGGCAGAAACTCTGTGGCTATAAATCAGGGGTGCCGCTTTGCAACCCCCACGGAGCTTATTGAAAGAAATGCACATACTTTGGTCCTACATCAGCTGTTACATCAAGTCTCCGGGGATGGATGCTGGGCATTTGTGTGTGTGTGCACGCGTGTGTGTGTGCATGCGTGCATGTGTGTGCATGCGTGCATGTGTGTGCATGCATGGACCTGGATTCGTTAAGCTCTTTAGCTAAGAAACGCTGAGGGAACTTAGCAGTGATTGTAATCATTCTTCTAATGAGAATTTCCAGTTCTCCTATGGCAAAGATAAGGGACAGATAATTAGCACAGTGGTCTCAGGAATGAGCCTCATTTGTCCTCAATCTGTGATGAGACTTTGTGACTGTCTTTGAGTTTCATGTTCAGATTCCCTGATTGTAACTAACACACATTGTTCATCACTTGGTAGCAGTGGTGGAATTTTAGATCTGTTTTTCTCTTGGGGAAGGACCCCATTCTCATCCCCACAGTGGCCCAGGCTGGAGGCCCAGGAGTCTCCTTTGACAGATAGCTGGTCAGTGCAGAATTGCTTCCTTTGTGTCTCTGCCACTGGAAGGTTATCTGTTCCTTCAGAACAGGAAATGTGTCTTATTCAACGTGGCATCCCCAGGGCCTAGTCCATGGGAAAGAATGATTGGGCCGATGGACAGACAGATGGGTGAAAGGAAAACAGGCAAGAGTATAGTGAATAATTGAAAACTTTGACCCATAGTGCAGGGATGGTGAGTGTCTTTCAGATCGTCTGTTTATAGCTGGGGAAACGGAGGCCTGCAGAAGTCAGTGACTTGCCCTAATCCTTCAGCTTTGATCAAGAAGAACATTGGGGAGCCTGGCCCTTCAATGTCTTCAACTCTTCTGACTCAGGCTCTGCACATCCTCTTGAGAGTCACCCTCCAGTGAAAAGAACTCTTTATTGAGGCCCTGCTGTGTACCCCATGCTGTTCTAGGAGCTGGGGATCTAGCAGTGAGTTAGACACACAGGGTCCCAGTGCTCACAGAGGGCATATCCTCATGGAGAGAGACAGGCAGCAGACAAGGTCGCAAATATCAGAGAATAGACAGGCATAAGGGCCATGTGCTGGAGTGACCAGCTGGTGTGCGGGAAAGGCCTTTCCACAAAGGTGACATCTCCGTTGATTCTTGAATGTTCAGAGGGTGCTGCTGTCTGATGCTTGGAAGGAGGGAACAGTCAGTGCCAGGACCCCAAGGGGAGAACCTGTTGATGGGATGGGATTCATTTATGCTCGGGAGAAAGAGACTTGGTTTATTGGACGCCTGGGTTGATTTTCTTCTCTTCTGCATCCTCTGCACTGACATTTGCAGCTCTGCCTTCTCCCCGTCCCGTCTCTGGGTGAAGAACACCTGTCCGATGCTCGCTGGCCTGCAGCTGCTGCAGAGTTTCAGAAAACAGGGCTAGCAAAAAACAAAGCAAAACCCCAACATCCCTGTCCTCTCACTAAGGGCTTGGCTGGGGAGGCAGAGTTATTTTTATGTAAGCACATGCTTGAGGGGGTACGTCTTGGGGTGGGCAGCTGAAACCACACTCATAAAAACAAGACCGAAATAGGACTGTGAATTCCCAAAGGTGAACACAGGCCGTTAACTTGAATTTGGTGACAGTTCCATGCAGCCTAGGTCCTGGAGCGGGAACCCTTTGGAGGGGGATGAGGCATGGAAAACTGTTTGCTGATTTGGCCTCTTCTTTAAGCATTGCTTTCCGGCCCTGGCTGTGACAGAGACCTGGCCCTTGCTCAGGATTTGAGCCCCCTCAAGGGGAAGTTCTTCCTCCCTCCTGGTGCTGCCTCCAGCTGTTTCTGTCTCCTCGTCAGTAAGAACCTCTGTTTCTTGAGGGCCCTCCTGTTGGTTGTCCTCTTGTTGCAGCCACCTCCCTACCTGCGAGGGAGTGGGCCCCAGGCTGCCTCTCCATCCCAGGTCCTGCTGTTAACCTGGGTAACCGTGGTCTCCATGGGGCAGCACTCTGGCCTCCCAGGTCCTGCATCAGGACACCCTGAACCTTGTCTACTCCTGGACTGCTCCATACCACATGGAGTCCGTCCTTGTTAATGACGTGTTAATGCCAGGCTTTCTTGTGGAAACCACACCCAAGACACCAGCTGGTCAACCTGACACACAGTAGGGCCTCAACGGATTGTGTCATCAGTTATTTTCATAAACTTTAAATCTCTTTCTGGTCTCCCCAGACATCCTTAAGAGTGATCCTTTGTCACATTGCAAAGTTTTCCCAATAAATATTGGTCAGTAGTTGTGACAGTAATATACATCTCCATTTTATGTTGTTGACTAATTTTTAAATGGTGGACAAAACATAAATTTTTCTACATTTTAATAAATGGAAAGATAAAAGAAATTTTTTTTTCTGAGTAGTTTGGTTTAGAATCATTCCAGTTGTTCATTCAGCATCTCTTCCCAAGTCACATGAGTCCTACACCAGGCAGCTGTGGCTGTATTGACATGCTGAATGCTTGCTCAGAGTCCCCATAATCTCTTGGCACTCCTATATGCTGCCTCATACTTTTATTTTAATTTTTTATTTTGAAATAATTTCAGACTCACAAGAAGATGCAAAAATAGTAGACTCCCTGTGTACCCTTCACTCAGCTTCCCACAGGGAGAACATCTTATGCAACCCTCAGACATGATCAAAGCCAGGAAACTGACACTGGTACAATAGCATTAACTGAGCTGCAGACCTTATTTTTCTTATTAAACCTAGGGATCTACAGCATTTTAGAAGCATTTTAGAATTTCATAAGCTTTAGCATTGTTGTTTGTCTTTTAGAGGATGTTTCAATCCCTTCCAATTGACAATCAGTTAAAATTCGTTTCCGTAAGTTCAACAAATACTGGAGGATGAATTTCACAGGTTCCACGGGTCCACATGGCGCTCTATGGGTGCATCGTCTCTGATGGGTGCACAGAGGTGACCTTCTACCTCAGATCTGAGAGATTCTGAGACATAAAGAACCTTAGACAGTAGTTTGGTTTATAGGACAGACCAGGGGAGCTGGAGTTCTGATAATGGAAACCAGGCTGCATTGAGTATTTAGTATGCTTTAGGTTTTATCTACTTTATTTCATTTCATACACTCAGCAACCTTTGAGGTAGATACAGTTAACATCCCCATTTTACAGATGTAAGAACTGAGTTCAGAGGAGTTCACCCTGCCCACATTCCTGCAGCTGGATGGTAGAGTTGGGCGTGGAATATAGGCAGTGTGAAGTCAGAGACTGCTTGTTCTTAACCTTGCCGGGCTCCCTCCTTGGCTCAGGCCTGCACAGTGACTGCTGTGTGCCCTGGGGCTGTCCTGACTTCTCTGAGTCTCTGTTTCTTTACCTGCAATGCAAGAGGCTTGTGTGAGATCTGCCGTGTCCCTTCCATTTCTGAGTGCAGGTGGTTTTATTGGTGAAAACAATTCTACCCGTAGAGCTAGAAACACCCAAGCAACATCCAAATGAAATTTGTACCTTGCCCCTTGTAGGTGCTTTTAAGGTTGGTAGAATTTCTGCAGCCTAGTTTGGTTTGATGGGAGCCTCAATTCCAATTGAATTATGCTCTGGTGTATTTTAATTAAACCATCTACAAGCTGATTTTATAAAGAGGCAGAATCCCCATGTAGTGAGCTGTGCCTGCCTCCCTCTGTGCTCAACTCTGGAGCCGAGTGAGGCTCGTAATAACCAGAGGACTGTGCGAGCTGCTCAGGCTCGGCCTCATGGGCAGCATTAATTGTGAGATGCCACCGGAACGAGATGCGAGGGCATTATCAGCATATACTTAATTGATTTTGCATTCTCCACAAAGGAAGGTTAAAATTAAGCTTGTTTGTAAATGGTGTTTAAACTGCACAGGCTTGGGGATGAGTTGCAGAAACTAACAGAGCAGGGCACTGGTTGGAGGGCCTAATTTTCTCTTTAGGTGGTGGACAGAGCACATCACTCAACTAAGGTAAAGATTTTCCCATTTAAAGGGGCTGAAAGAGTGTAAGCCTCGGCTCGTAAATTTGACAGACAAGGCCTCCGCTTGAGTGCCTCAGGGATGGTCTGGACTCTGGGGATGAATGTGTAATCACATTAGCGTGATGAGTTAAAGGGCCCCATATTTTTAAATCCTCAGGCAGAGCTGCATTAGAGAAGATGCTGTTCGAGATCAGACTTATGATAAACAGGCTCATGGAAACAGCCTTTGCTATCCTCATTCCTGGTATAGAATGTAAGATTCTGATTGTCATTCTGACATGCCCCAGGAAAGGTCTCTGCTCAAACCCAAGATGAGCTTTAAACCTGAGGTGGAATGCCGTTCTCTAAGTATCTGTTCTTTGGCTCTAACATATACCAGGAATGAGAACAGCACTCTGGGTGTGTTCTCACTCTCCTTTAATCCTGATAAGAAAACATTTTAAGTATCTCCAGATCCATCTATATAATTTGCAAGACGCAGTGCAACATGAAATGCATATTAAAAATTATTAAGAATTGGCCGGGCGCGGTGGCTCACGCCTGTAATCCCAACACTTTGGGAGGCTGAGGCAGGTGGATCACGAGGTCAGGAGATTGAGACCATCCTGGCTAACACGGTGAAACCCTGTCTCTACTAAAAATACAAAAAAGTAGCCGGGCGTGGTGGCAGGCGCCTGTAGTCCCAGCTCCTCGGGAGGCTGAGGCAGGAGAATGGTGTGAACCCGGAAGGCGGAGCTTGCAGTGAGCCGAGATCGCACCACTGCACTCCAGCCTGGGCGACAGAGCGAGACTCCGTCTCAAAAAAAAAAAAAAAAATTAAGAATTTAAAAATAGGGAAAGCAGAACAATACATTCTGTATAGGGTGTTTCTGAGCAAAGGGCCCTGTGTGATTGACCATGGGTCCACGCCCTTGGAGTTGGCTCTGGGATCTTGTAGGATGCTGATCCTAGACCAATGTGATTTATAGCAACTTGTGTGAATTGTGAACTCCCCGGGGGCACGGGCTGCAGCTGAATCACCTTGGTGTGCTGGGAGGGGTCTGGCTGGAGGCCTGACCTAAGCACACGCTTAGGAAATGCCCGTTGAGCTGAATCAACTAACTCATGGAGCCATCAGCCTGGTCTGCTGGGGAAATTTCATGTGACTTTCTCAGTCTCCACGCATCGGGAATCTGGGACAGTCTACCGCTAGGCTCTTCAGAACAGACAGGGACAAGGACCAACATTCTCTAATGAAACTCACTGACTTGACAGCTCAGCTTTGAGAAGAGAAAACCTGAATACAAAACCCATCTACATTATGTGTGTGTATAAGCCTCAAGTCCTGGTGATTTTTCACTGTAAAATGGAAAAGATTGACACACAGTGGCTCTCCAGTACCTCTGTGTGGTTAATGTGTGTGTCTGTCGTGACTCTGTGGCTCAGTCCCAAGAGAGGGGCAGCCCATCTCCCCTGGCTTTTCATCCCTGATGTCCTCCCTGTGAGCTCTGCTCCTCCCAGTGGAGTAAAATGCTCCTGGAGACAGTCTAGGATTTTAGGGGCCACTGTAGGTCATCCTTGTCATTCTGGATCCCGGAGAATGCCACCTTGCAAAGTTGAGGGGGGCATAGTGCATCTTGGTAAGGAAATAAAATCCCGCCCAGGAAGCATCTCTCCCTGGAGCAAGAGGCTTGGAAGGGCCCGGGACTCCTTTGTGCTGACTCTTTGTTCCTTCCCTGCAGGCTGGCCCAGACTCAGAGTTGCCCTTTCCCCTTTGCCAGTGGAGAGGGAGAGAGGAGCATCCAGGGCCAGCTGCCAAAGACAGGGGAGGTTCTAACCAAGGAAAGCCCGGACTTTTCAGGTTTTAAATTGGAAGAGGGCTTCTTGAATGAGCATTAAAGTTACTTTTTTATTGGAAGGGAGTGTAGGGGGTGGATGCTGTGCTCAGCATACATCAGGAGAGAGCTGCCCAAGTCAGATCTCTTCCGAGCAGCGTCTTGGGGGAGAGACTGTGCACCACCGCTAGATTTTCCTCCCTTTGTCCTCGGTTTGTACAGAGGTCACTGGAGATGTGAGCTCAAAGGGAGCCGGGACGCTGTGCTCTCCTCTCATTGTCACAAGTCGATGGGCCTGAATAGGCTGTGACACTTGAAGAAAGAAAGAAACCATCCTTTATACCTCCTGGCTGGGGAGAGACAGCAGGGCAGGAAGCCTGCAGTGCTGGAGGCCAAAGCTACTCCCATGGAGCCTCAGATGTGTGGAGGGAGGTCTGTGCTGTTCCTGGGTGTCTGGGATTGTACCCTCCCCACCGTGGGGATGCACAGCCTGTTCTTAACTTATTCAGCAAATAACAAACAGCACCTCCATGTTCAAGCAAAAGCTGGCTTTATTTATTTTCCCCATTAAGCTATCCACAGTCATTGTTTTCACTTTCAAAAGCAAAATAATAGGAAAAAACTTCACAGTATTTGTATTACCTGATGTAGGAGTCTGAGAGAACTTGAATAATAAGTCTGGCTTAGAAGTATTAGGGGAAAAATCTTGATACACAAAAGAGAAACAGAAACATGAAAAGAGGAATGTGCTGAAACAGTCCTCCCTGCAAAACATCATTAACTCCGCGGGGGCTGGGAGCCTGTCTGTCTTGTCCACACACTGCACCCCACTGCCTAGCACAGCCGCATTCAAAAGGAAAGTCAGCCCTGGCTGCTGGGAGGCAGTGGCGAGTGAGACATGCCCAGGTCCTGTCCTCATGGAGGTTAGAGTCTAGGAGGTGAATGAGGTGGAAACACTTAGGCAAAGGATCATTTAATTTCAGTTGTGATGAGCTGGGGACAGGAACGGGAAGTGGTCTATGAGCAAGTTTGCTGATGCCGTGAGCCCAGTCTGGCAGAGGCGCGGGGTGCATTGGAGAGCTCCAGGTCATAATGGAGGAAGCTGCGCGGAGGGAGAGGAGGCAGAGACTGCAGACGTGGCGAAGGTGTTGGGTGTGCAGGGGGATGTTATGTAAGTCCCCAGTGAGGTGCCTGGACCCAGAGTTCTCATTTTAAGGCTTAGAATGTGCTAGAATCCTTGTTTCTAGAGACTGGATTGATGATCACAACTGGGCGATGCTCCCAACTAGGCCCCCGCCCCTACCTGCCACCTGAATTGTGCCCTTTGCAGTTGGGTGGCACACTGTTTAGTGTCTCCTGCTCACTGCCTCCAGGGTTCCAGGGACTTGCTGATTTTCTGTCTCTACTGAGAGATTTGAGAAATTCTTGAAGCAACTTGCCAAGTAGAAACTGTCTAATGGCATCAGTGCAAGGGTTCGGTGTCTTTCCCAGCCGGGGGGCACTGGCCCTGCAGAAATGAAGTGGAAAGATCTTGGGAGGGAGAGCAAGCTACCTTCCCTGGGGGTGCAGCAGGCGTGACTTGAGCTTGCGCTAATCACACCCACTTCTGTCCTGAGAAAGTCTTCTATGGAAAGAGGCTAAAAAGACTATGTGGAAAATATCTCTTTTAAAGCCCCCATTTGAGACCTCTCCCCTGCCCTGTGTGTGCCTAGCCCGTAGGTTGCTGCCAAGGTGAGCAGGCCCGGGATGTGGCTGGGGAAGATCTACAGCCTCCTGGCCGAGTCCACCCAGGAGGAGCCATTTAAGACCCTGGAAACCCATCAGACCTGGCAACTGGAGGTCATTAGCCGTCTGACTGAGAGGCGGGTCGTAAAATAAGCCCTAAGTGGTTACGAGCTCTGTTAACCATTTTAAAATGCACAAACAGAGGAGCTTTGGTTTGGCGCCTCTGAAAGGAAATGGGCGTCGTCTGATGGGAGAACATTCGCCTTCATGGTCAAGGCGCAAGGACCAGCCTGCATTGGCTCATTCATGCGCCTGTCGAATGGTTGCTGTGCCCTTTGCCTCTTCCTTGGTTTCTGATGGGGCAGAAACTTACCACCATGTATCTAGCTTTCTTTTTTTGGTGAACTTTTAAGGAATTGGAGTATAACCTTCATGCATTAAAGAGCATCTATCCTAAGTGTGCTGCTTGATGGATTTTCACAAACAGAACTCACCTATGCAACCAGTACCTAGATCAGGTATACAGACAGCACCCCAGGACCCCTGGGCTCTGTTCTGGTCATTAACCACCTCTCAGCACCCATGCAAGGGAAATTGCTATCCTGACTTCCGCGGCCTGGGTTTTTGGCCTGTTTTGTGCTGTCTCTAACTGGAATCCTGTGTGGTTCTCCTTTATATCTGGGTTCTTTTGCTCAGTACTACATCTGTGAGATTCTTCCCTGGTGAAGCTTGTCCATTTTCGCAGCTGAATTGTATTTGTCCGTTCTACTGTGGGTAGACACTGTGTGATTTCCAGTTTTTGGCCCTACAAATAGTACAATGAACATTCTAGTTGATGTCTTTTGATCAGCATATGGATGCCTTTCTGTTGGGCACGTAGCTAGGATTGGAATTGTGGTCTTTGGGAGTGAGTACGCCCAAGCTTCAGTAGATAATGCCAGTGTTCCAAACAATTGTACTCATTTACCGTTCCCATCAGCAGCGTATGAGTCTCTGGAAAGATGAAATAAGAGCCTGGAAAAAATGTAAGGTGAGACTGACTCCCTTTTGTCCTCTGCCCAAGTTCCCAAAAAGAAGAGACCCTGGGGGATAACAGCTGGCCCTTTTTGCATTGAATGGGTGCACTGGAAGAGATAAGGCTTCTGGGATGCCCCAGAAAGATGCACCTGTCCCTCCTGGGGTTCTGCCCACGTGGTCACGTTTCACTGGAAGCCAGTCTGTTTCTGAACTTGCGGATGGGGTTGGTTGGTCTCTGAGAAGAGCCCAGAATTCAGCATTTTAGTCTCCATGCTTTGGGTGTCTGCATGCAATGAAGCAAAGCCTCCAGGCTCATCTTTGAGATGAAAGTGGCTGGCCTGGTGGCTGGCCTGGTAGCTGGCCTGGGTTTTCTCTTGGGAGGGCTTGAGAGCTGCCACCATTTAATGGCTCAGTCAAGAAAGGTTTTTATTTGTAGATCAGTCCAGTCTCAGAACCAAATGGTTCTGCACCCACCCCCTGGACTTCCAACCCAGTGTTCTAGGTGGAGAAAGAGCTTTCCCTGTGCCAAAAGCTGTTGTTTGGTGTGATGAGGGGTCCAGAGCAGTGGGAAGAGGCAGCTGACATTTACTGAGCCTCCTGCATGCTCAGGAGAACTCCGAATGCAGGTGTGCTGGTCTCCCCAACCACACAGGAAGTGGAAGAAGAGAGGACTCTGCACTGTCCCTGAGCAGCAGAGCCCCAGCTGGGGTGTGTGTCCTGCCCTGGCTCTGTCAAATTTGTAACTCACAACAGTGGCAGTGGCTGGCTAAAGGAGACTTGGAAGGAAGGAAAACCTGTGCCCGGGTTATTGCCCGGCTGTCTTCCCTACCCCAAGTAGATTCAGTAAATCGGGGGCAGGGCTTGGAAGCTGTTGGTAACAAATGCCTTAGGTGAGTTTTACTCAATTTGGGGAAGCAGTGACTTCCCAGACCCTTTTGATGAGAGGCTGGGTAAGGAGAGGAATGGAGGAAATAAGAAACAGATCTCACGCTCCAGGAGCGCCTGGCCTGAGCAGCCTCGTGCAGGAAGCTCTCTGAGGAGCTGGACAAGCTCTGTGTCTGCTGCTCCACAGGGTCATGCTTGAAATGTGACTAGGACGGCCGAAGAATGGAAATTTTACATCTCATTTACTTTTAACTAATTTAAATTTAAAAGCAGATACTTAATTCAGTTATTAGAAAACTTTTAAGAATGTTTGGAACAGCTTGGGTCCATAACTCCTTTTCCGACTCTAAGTCTTATGAAATCTAGATACAGCTCAGGTACTTCAGATGAAAATGTAGCATCCAAATTGAGATGGACCTAAGTGTAAAATACACACTGGAATTTGAAGACTTAGTATGAAAAAAATGCAAATTTTTAATTAATAACTTTTATACTGACTACATGTTGAAGTGGTTATTTTGCGTCTATTCGAGTTGAACTACATGAAAATTAACCTCACCTGGAACATTTAACCTAGGTATGGGCTCACACTCTGTTTTTGTTGGGCAGTGCTGCTCTGAGGCACTTTCTTGCTGGAATTTGACTCAGAGTGCTAGGGAGTTGGAGGAGAGGAGAGAAGCCCCAGCTGTGGCCCCTTGTTTGGCTCACGTGGGAGCAGGGTTTCAGGCTGATGGCACACCTGGCCCTATAGATGGCCACAAGGCCACCTGTGATGGGTCTGTTGGGCTCTGGCTGGCCTGTCCATCTCCTTGGGTACTTTGCCCAAAGAGGGAAACTGCCCGTTCCCTCCAGGTAGTGCCTTTAGAAAACGAGAATCTTCTCTAACGCTCTGGGCTAGGAAGAGAGAGCTGAGCACGTCTCACCCTGGGCTGCACTGCATCTCACACAAGTGGGACATGGCCTGCTGCTGGTCAGGGTGAGAACTCTGCCTTTAAGTTAGAATCAGATCAAATCAAATCAAATTGAATTCTTTACCCCAGTGGGGTAGAGAGCACCGCCAAATACTAAGCTACAGGAATGTGGCCCAGAAAGCAAATTAGGTTTTATTTCTGCCTCCTGCCTTTGCCCCGCTGTTTCTGGAAGAGACCCCATAGACAGTGCCGTGAAGGGCAGCCTACGGAGTCTGTGGCAGGCAGGGACTCGCAGGTGAGCCTGGTAGTGGGTCGGCGGGTTCTCATCCATGGTGCTCAGCCCGTCTGAGGTCATCTGCCCTCTTCTTCATTGGATTCTGGAAGCCTCCCCACCAGCCTGCGAGATGCAGCTGAACAGGGACTTGTTTTGTTTACTGCTGCATCCCAGGGCTCTACACTTGAGCCTGACATAGAGTAGGGCTTTAATAATCTTTATTGAGGGCCGGGCACAATGGCTCACTCCTGAATCCCAGCACTTTAGGAGGCCCCGGCCAGACAGATCACGAGGTCAAGAGATCAAGACCATCCTGGCCAACGTGGTGAAACCCCGTTTCTATTTAAAAAAAAAATCAGCTGAGCATGGTGGTGTGCACCTTTAGTCCCAGCCACTCAGGAGGCTGAGGCAGAAGAATCTCTTGAACCTGGGAGGCAGAGGTTGCAGTGAGCCGAGATCGAGCCACTGCACTCCAGCCTGGTGACAGAGCGAGACTCAGTGTCAAAACAAAAACAAAACAAAACAAAAAAACTTTACTGAATGGGTTCATTTGGAGGATGCCCCTTAAATCTGATGGTCAAATATGGCCTTCATGTTGACCTTCCTGAAGTGACATCCCCGTAGGTGGGCATATGCATTTCCCTTGGGAGAGATTCCCAGAGGGGCCTCTGGCTTGGGATTGGCTAGGAACCTCAGACCTACATTGTGTTTTTACTCTAGATCTGTAAGTGCAGATTTTTCTTTTTTTTCCAGAAACTGTTTCTTGGACAACACAGCAACTACTTTCCATTGCAAAGAAAAATCCTGTCCTTTGTGTGCTCTCTACAAAGCACTCACACAGCCAGGCTATATCATTTGTTCCTGACAACGTGCTGGGGGGGACATCACCATTTTCTGCATGTCCCCAGGAAATGGGCGGGACCACTTGTCCAAAGTCCTACAGCTAAAGGGAGGCACAGTGACACCTTAGATTCAGGGGAACTCCCATCTTGGGGTGACTTCTTTGCCCTCAGTATATTCCACATGTCATGGAACCTAATGGATAAATCTGGTTTGGTCAGGCCTGGAGCGCAGAACTGTTAAAGGCAGGCAATGAGAGAAAAATCTGCGTCCTTCCTCGAGGGATGAGCTGGCTGACTGGGAAGGTCCAGGCTCAGGCTGGCCTCTGCCCAGGTGTCCTATGGCAGGGGCTCATGGAGGAGCACTGTTCCTGTTTTCTGGGTCCCCTGCTCTGCCTCACCTGTTTAAAGTCAGTGACTCAAATTTTTAAAACTGTGAAACCGTAAACTGTCCATCCCTGTTCAGCCTTCCCCAGGCCACGGGCCCTGCACGTGTCACTGCTTGTTCATGGTTCTCCCCTGTGTTGCCTTTGAGGCTCACTCATCTTGATGACTCAGAGACTTGCCAGAGACCCTGGACTCCCCGTCCCAAATTCCCCGAGCCTGGCCCCGATGATTCTTGCAATGTTACTCTGTTCATGGTGCCTCTGCCCCATTTCCATCTGTGCCATATCACCAATAGTTGGGGGGGGGGTCCCCCAAACAACAGGGACTAACTTGAACTTTGCAAGACTCTTGAATTTCCTGGCTATATTTATTATCTGTATGGCACTGATTTGTACTAGAGCTGAGCCTGCAGAAGTCAGTTGAACCCATCCTCTCTATATTCAGGAGGACTACAGGATGTAGGAACTCAAACGGGATGTTGATCTGTGGGAGTTTGCAACTTTGCCTAGCAGCACAGACCTGCCTCCTTGGGAGAGGCCTCTGGGGAGGGATGCTAAGCCGATGGATGTCTGTGCAGAGACAAGGGACTGTCCTTTTCACCTGAGAGGCCATTCTCATCCTGCCTAGTCCTGTCTGATTCACATCTGACCCCAGCTTAGCCCAGACAGAGACATGCTAAAGCATGTTCTGATACTTTCTAGCTTCGATTATCTCCTTGTATGCTTTCTTTGTATACTTAGGGCCCAAAATACCATAAGGTGGAACATTCTAAAGTAAAAATGATCCCCTTTTTATTGTTTGAAAATTTGTGTTTCTTATTAAAATAGAACATTTTACAGTTATTCACAAGATAAGGTCTTACTTTAAAAATCACTATTTTCCTCTGTCTTTCTGACTTCTTTTTTTAATTCAAGAACAGGGATATTAAGGCAGGTGATGAAAGCAGAATTTTTAATAAGAGCATAGTGATGCTTTTCACAACGGACTTAGAAGACATTAAAATATATGTGTTTTGATCTTTTTCTGGATTTGAATATGAAGGACTAGTTATTGCAACAGACAGCAAAGTAATTCATTTCGGATGCATTTCAGCAAGCCAGCCCTCTAGGAGACGCTGGAATAAAATGTGGAAGTGTGTGACACAGACCAGACTGGACATGTACCCGGCCCATCAGCTAAAAAGCCAAAGAGCAGGTGGAAACAGGAATAACAGTGACAGTGATGGTTACCATGATGAGGAGCACTGCCAACGATTCCTGAACTTCCCAGGTGCCCTGTCCTTGCTTGGTGCTTCCCATGGATTATCTCAGTCTTCCCTGTGGCTCCATTAGACTACATATTGTCACATCATCCCCATTTTTCAGATAAGGAACTGAGGTGGGCTAAGTGTCAGGCCGTGGAGCCAGGATGAGAACTCCAGCTGTCTAGATAACCCATGTCCTGGTAACTGCCACTCTGCTCCCGAGTGGTCAGCATGTAAACCACTGCAGCGTGGGGACTGACTTCACCATCCCCTTGGCTCTGCCTCTGACCCCCCGAGCAGGTGAGAGCTCGAGCCAGCTATTCCGGGAATTAGGCATATACTCATTTTTTGCTTCAGTTATTTCACTAATTAAGGCAAAGTTTCTGGTAGTTTGACATTACGTATCTGGATAATTGCCTCAATGTATCATTTTCACTTTGCACCCGCAGACACAACCTTTAATGAAACTTGAAAACCCAACTCTCCTTGGGGGAAATGATACTCACTTCTGTTTCTAGGCCAGGCGCAGTGGCTCCCGCCTGTAATCCCAGCACTCTGGGAGGCCGAGGCCAGCGGATCACGAGATCAGGTGTTCGAGACCAGCCTGGCCAACATGGTGAAACCCCGTCTCTACTAAAAATACAAAAATTAGCGGGGCATGGTGGTGGTCGCCTGTAATCCCAGCTATTTGGGAGGCTGAGGCAGGAGAATCGCTTGAACCCAGGAGGCGGAGGTTGCAGTGAGCTGAGATCATGCCACTACACTCCAGGCTGGGTGACAGAGCAACACTCCGTCTCAAAAAAACCAAAAACACAAAAACCATCTGTTTCTAAATCTGTTTCTGAAAGTAGTTGAGGGCGCAGACTTCCACTTATAAGCTTAATTGCCCAACATGCAGAAGAAGTCTCCAACTTCCCTGTTTATCAGGCTTGAAAGTCAGCCTTGGTTTGGGGCAGATGGCCTGCTCCTGGTCCTTATCTGGGAGATGAGAGGTTCCGACAGTGTGATCTCTCAAGTGCCTCAGTTTGGATCTGAGCTTCTGTTCTAGCGGCTTCCATGCCCAACTGGATTGCATATCTTAGGAAGCAGGACAGAAGTGCACCTGCACTGATTACTGAGCAAATTGGTCTGAATAAGTGCAGTAGATGCCAGAGATTTCCACGAATGATGTGAATGTGATCACTGGCCAGAAAATATCCATGGACGATAAATATCTGGGCTTCATGCTCTGAAAAATGTTCCTAATCTCTTCTTTGTGATCCCCAAAGAGATTTTTAAGGGAGTTTGGAAGTCTGCCACTTGCAGAAGTCCTGGTGTTCCCAGCACTAAGTGCAGGATGTGGAGTCTGGGGTGCGACTGTCTTGTCACTCAGATGGGGCTGCATGCCCGGCACAGTGCTAAGTGCAGCCAGTTACTCTGGAATGTGCAAATGGCCCCTCTGCCCCAGCTGCAGAGCGCCTTGCGGGTGGCTCAGGTCCTAGTGGGGATAGGAAGAATGGGACAAAAGGAGGAGGCTAAGCCCAAGGCATGTGCTGTCACCAAAAGTGCTGGCTTCATCTCAGAAAGCTGTGGCTGGGTTGGGCTTGGTTGCTCAGGGGAACAGGGAGACGCAGCCCAGGAAATGAGCTGTGGCTGGGCTGGAGCCCACCTCCCCAGGAGGGAGGTGCATGGCAGCCCAGGTGGGGTGCCCCCATCCTAAGATGAAAGGTCTCCACCTCTTGCTTAAATTGTAAGGTGAACGCTTTTGGCCATTTCTAAGGAAAAGCACCTTTGGGATTTGTTCATCATCCTTCATTTTTGCTCAAGGTTTTGGGTGTGAAAACCTCAGAAAAACTAAGTCAACCAAAGACTTTCCAGCGATGTCATCGACTGTGTTGTCATCCAAAGGGGAAAATAATCCCAGCTTATGAATATTTAGAAAGAAGATAATTGCAAATTGCTTTGTGACCGTGTAAACTCGTTTTTTTTTTTCTTTCCCCCAGCCAGTTACATAAGAGGAGGTGTGGGTCAGTCCCAGAAATAGATGCAGAAGCAGTGACAGAACACGTCTTGGCGGTGGTGGAGAGAGACAGCCCTGGGTTCGAGTCCCAGACTCGCAGTGTGTTAGCTAAAGAAGTTTGAGAAACATCCGTCTCTTTCTTTCCATTTCAGCCTCCTCCCCCTTCCCCTAGCTGGTCGACGCTCAAAGCTCTCCTAGCCCAACACTCTGTAACTTGAGGAATAATGTTTTAAACCCCCAAATCTAGTCCTCCCATAAAACCCAGTGAATCTCTCAAATTGATTAAATGGAGGCACTCATTTTATTAGATAGGTAACTGGTATTTTGCCTTTTCTGAAGGGTAGAAGAGGGGAAAAAGTGACTGAGGGGACCAAATAAGAAAAAAAAGACAAAAAGACAGAAGAATTCGGGTTTTTAGTTGATTCCGAATACTCGATGCTTTTGAAACGTTTCCAAGTTTCCTTTACGGGAAAGGAATGCAAATGATCCAAAAGGGAGGAGGGATTTTTTTCCCCCTTCTTTTTTGTCCTGAGCTCAGTACCTGGGATTTTGCGGCATGTGCTGAAAAATTATATCTTCTGGGTGCAGAAATTTGCCTGAAAGGGTTATACGAAACTGAGAATGGGTCAAAACAAAACAAAACGGAAAAAACAAGACTTCTGGCCACAGGTAAGAATCATATAATTTACTGAGACATATCAAATGTAATAAAGCTTCTTGTCTTTCTGTGTAGGAAATCTGGCATTTTTTAAAGTTTGCGCCCCACAAAGAGGAAATATTCCAAAGGTACTCAGGATGTAAAAGGGGAGATCTTCACAGATGCCTCCGTGGATGGCATGGCAATCCATCCATCAATGAGAAGACCATGATTTCTTTTAATTTTCTGTGTGTTTCCACATTCCCCAGTGAGAATTCTTCCACCTTTTTTTGTGCCATGGGAAAAACCTGAAGGGCAGGCAGAGCTGCTCCCGAACTTGTGACCTTCTCTGAGGTTGCAGCGGCTCTTGTAGAACATGACTCTGGGACATCACTTCCTTTTGTTTTCTTTCGGAGCTGAACCAAAGAATGTGCACCCTCTTTCTCTAGTGCTGTGGTGTCTGCTTATTTTTGTATTTGTGCTTTCCATCCATCTTCTGTGATCACAAGGCATTCTTAAGGTTTTCTAGCACGACTTGCGGACATCCAGACTCGTGGGGGGCCCACCCATGGCTCGGTAAGCCAGCAGCCCAGGGCACTGGCACTACCATGAGGCACTGCATTAATTGCTGCATACAGCTGTTACCCGACGGCGCACACAAGCAGCAGGTCAACTGCCAAGGGGGCCCCCATCACGGTCACCAGGCGTGCCCCACGTGCAAAGGAGAAAACAAAATTCTGTTTCGTGTGGACAGTAAGCAGATGAACTTGCTTGCTGTTCTCGAAGTGAGGACTGAAGGGAACGAAAACTGGGGTGGGTTTTTGCGCTTCAAAAAGGGGAAGCGATGTAGCCTCGTTTTTGGACTGATAATAATGACCTTGGTAATGGCTTCTTACATCCTTTCTGGGGCCCACCAAGAGCTTCTGATCTCATCACCTTTCCATTACGGAGGCTTCCCCAGCAACCCCAGCTTGATGGACAGCGAAAACCCAAGTGACACAAAGGAGCATCACCACCAATCCTCTGTAAATAATATTTCATACATGAAGGACTATCCAAGCATTAAATTAATTATCAACAGCATCACAACTAGGATTGAGTTCACGACCAGACAGCTCCCAGACTTAGAAGACCTTAAGAAGCAGGAGTTGCATGTGAGTAGCTTTGTGCTAATCTTGACTGATTGCTCTGTGTCTCTCCTCCTCTGTTTCCTTGCAGATGTTTTCAGTCATCCCCAACAAATTCCTTCCAAACAGTAAGAGCCCCTGTTGGTACGAGGAGTTCTCGGGGCAGAACACCACCGACCCCTACCTCACCAACTCCTACGTGCTCTACTCCAAGCGCTTCCGCTCCACCTTCGACGCCCTGCGCAAGGCCTTCTGGGGCCACCTGGCGCACGCGCACGGGAAGCACTTCCGCCTGCGCTGCCTGCCGCACTTCTACATCATAGGGCAGCCCAAGTGCGGGACCACAGACCTCTATGACCGCCTGCGGCTGCACCCTGAGGTCAAGTTCTCCGCCATCAAGGAGCCACACTGGTGGACCCGGAAGCGCTTTGGTGAGTGCTGGGTCCCAGGGCTCCTGTCTGGTCCTCAGTATCTCCTGCTTCTTGGTTCTCATAGGAATCGTCCGCCTAAGAGATGGGCTGCGAGACCGCTATCCCGTGGAAGATTATCTGGACCTCTTTGACCTGGCCGCACACCAGATCCATCAAGGACTGCAGGCCAGCTCTGCAAAGGAGCAGAGCAAGATGAATACAATCATTATCGGTAAGGCGTCTGTGTCACTCTGGCAGGGCTAGCCCTGCTCACTTGGAGTGTTTTCTGTTTCCAGGGGAGGCCAGTGCCTCCACGATGTGGGATAATAATGCCTGGACGTTCTTCTACGACAACAGCACGGATGGCGAGCCACCGTTTCTGACGCAGGACTTCATCCACGCCTTTCAGCCAAATGCCAGACTGATTGTCATGCTCAGGGACCCTGTGGAGAGGTGAGCAGTTTCTGTGTGTTGTATTTGGGGTGGTGGTAAAAATATGCATTTATTTTATTCACAGGTTGTACTCAGACTATCTCTACTTTGCAAGTTCGAATAAATCCGCGGACGACTTCCATGAGAAAGTGACAGAAGCACTGCAGCTGTTTGAAAATTGCATGCTTGATTATTCACTGCGCGCCTGCGTCTACAACAACACCCTCAACAACGCCATGCCTGTGTGTACCCCCCCCCCCCGTACCCCCCGAGCCCTGAAATAATGCCCTTCTTCTGTGGTCCTAGGTGAGGCTCCAGGTTGGGCTCTATGCTGTGTACCTTCTGGACTGGCTCAGCGTTTTTGACAAGCAACAGTTTCTCATTCTTCGCCTGGAAGATCATGCATCCAACGTCAAGTACACCATGCACAAGGTCTTCCAGTTTCTGAACCTAGGTATGAGTGTGGTGCTTAGACTGACGGGCCAATGCATCATCTCCGGTATTCTTGGAAATTCCAGGAGTCAGAGCCGTGTGGCTGAGTTTTGGCTGCTGATCATGGATGCTGGGCCCCTGGGGCATGAGCGCCTGCCCTCAGCCTGTGGATACCAGCCCCCCCAGGGGCCTGAGAGTCACTTTGTGGTGACAGGCCACACTGCTGACTATGGTGATGGCTGGCAGAGGCATGTGCTGGCGGAGCGAGTGCTGCCCATGTGGACGGGGCACCGAGGGATGGCTTGAAAGGCTGAGCAGGCTCGAACAAGCCGCCCTCCTTCCCAGAACGCCTCCTGCAGCCCTGACTAATGGTCTTGCCCGGGAACTTGGTTAATTGAGTATTTCTGAAAATATATCTGCCTGCCACTGGGACTTGGGCCTCTTTGATCATTTGATTTTGTTTCTCCTTTTTTTGGAGTTTGATGAGTTCTTTCCCTTCCAAGGCTTAGAATCATCTTTCTTTGATTTGACCACATGTTGACTCTGTCCCATTAATGAGCTTGTCTTTTGTCCCCAAGATGGATAGTAAGGCCAATTCTGTGTTTCATATGGCCCTAGGATGCTGGGACATGCTTTTTCTGTCTATGGGCTAAGGACTTTGGCCAGATCCCAAGAGCCCCCGGTAAAGAGGCTTGAGCAGTGATGGGTTACACCAAGAAGCTGTGGCCCAGAGGGCGGGGCGTTGGGGTCGCAGCCCTTGCTGTTCTGTTTCAGGGCCTCTCACTCCAGAGGGCGGGGCGTGTGCGTGACTGACAGCCCCTCCCGGCCTTTTCCAGGGCCTCTCCTCACTCCAGAGGGCGGGGCGTGGCGGTGACTGACAACCTCTGCCAGCCTGTTCCAGGGCCTCGCCTCACTCCAGAGGGCGGGGCGTGGGGGTGACTGACAGCCCTTGCCGGCAGGCCTCTTCTCCCTGATCTCCTTGCTGCAGATGGAGGTTCAGCCAGTGGGGGCTCTGGGCACAAGTGGCCTCCTCCCAGCCCTCCTCCCTATGGCCACTTCACAGCAAGACGCACAGGGTGAAACTGTGCAGGCCCAGGGACCTTGGCATGAGCAGCCTGAAGTAGAAACGATGATGGCGGAATTCCAGAGGGCTGCTGAGCAGGAAAACCGAAACCCGTGGGCTGTGCTCGGCAGGCCGCACGTTCCTCCAAGGACGGGCTGACACCCATGGAGAGCAGCCCACCAAGGGCAATTGGAAGGGAATCCTTGAGGTCAGCCTTAGACGCTGTATCATCATTAAATGCCAGCTGGGCTCCCCCGAGGGTGGGCATCCTGCACCCGCCGCAGAATTTCTTCGCAATTTCCTGATGGTGTTTCCACCTTCCTCCCTCAGTGCTTCCAAAATGGATCCAGCCAAAGAATTTTAATCCCTAAATATGTTCTCTTAAAGGAAACTCCTGTCTGAATACGAAGCATAGCTGGGATTTTTGCAAAGTCCCTTTTACTTCCTGCCATGCCTCCTGCCTTACGGGACTCGTCTTCTTTTATTCTAGGGCCCTTAAGTGAGAAGCAGGAGGCTTTGATGACCAAGAGCCCCGCATCCAATGCACGGCGTCCCGAGGACCGGAACCTGGGGCCCATGTGGCCCATCACACAGAAGATTCTGCGGGATTTCTACAGGCCCTTCAACGCTAGGCTGGCGCAGGTCCTCGCGGATGAGGCGTTTGCGTGGAAGACGACGTGAGAGCTGAATTGTTGCTGCACGTGCTGGGCCCGCCAATGCCGTCATCATCAGGATTTTACAAATCTCTTTGCGGGGAACTGTTTCACTCATGGTATGGAAAACCCCAGGACTCTGCCACTCTAGGCACACATGAATTATAACCATTTTGGAATTTCCTTCGTGATGTTCGAGAGCTCAGCAATGGACCCCTCACAGAGCTCCTCTATCCGAGGCCATTGGAGACCCCAGTTTCTCAAGAATTCAGCTCTGCTCTGAGCGTCCTGGAGCTTGGGGATGCAGCCAGCTGGCCTGCACTGGGTGTGGAGAGAACACCTAGGGAAGGCAGCCTGGCCCTGCCCGCCTCCGCCTTCTGGAGAGCCTCTGGGTTCTGAGTCAGCAAGCCAGAGGTCATGCCACAGGCCTGGCTGGAACTTACACTTCACGTTCCCTTTTTTTCCCCCTAGAGATGGGGTCTCGCCGTGTTGCACAGACTGTCTGTATTCAATGGCTATCTTCACAGGTGTGATCATACCACATTCACTTCTGAAACACTCTTGTTGCGATCGCTAACCTCACTGGGACAGAGAACCGCAGTCTTTCGAGAATGGAGGCTCTTCATTTTTTTTTTCTCCTTTACTCCAAACTCAGCCCTCCAGTTTCTTCAGATGTAAACCCTGTTAACGTCACTGTTTCCAAAAGGAAAAAAATAAGTCAGTTTTTGGCAGCACCTTCATCTTTCTGACCTCCTCCTATTCTGTCCTTGTGGACTTATGTTTAACATAGAAAATGAATGCGTTTAAAACAAAACCACTTTCTGCATTTAACCAGTCCTGGCTCTCTCTCTGCTGCCTCTTCATACGTTTTCTCAAGAACTTCAGTTTATAATTGGAAGAGAAATTTTTGCTGTTAATGCCAGAATGAGCAACCTCAAGGAATTGAACACTTCTTGGAAAATCTAGGTAATTCAAGCCCTCATCAGGTTTACAAGATCATCAGAGAAACAGAGGATTTTAATTTTTAGTTCTGGCCGGCTACAGGCTCCATTTCTCTGCCTTCCCATTGGAAATAGTTTATTTCCACATTCTCCACTGCGTGTGGTCAAAGTTCCTCACCCAGCAAGGGACTATAGATACTCGTGTCCCAATTCCAAAACACAATGCACAAGCTGAACTTGGGCTGAACGTGGCGTGTTGAGATTTGGAATGAGGTTTCTAAGAGCCGTGTTCTTCATGGAATTTTCCAGGCCACTTGGCAGCTTGGTTTACCGATGGATGGGCTAGAGATCTTGTCGTTTCTTGGAAGTCACAGGGAAGATTGAAGAGAACGCTTGAGCATCCTTGGCAACAGCCCAGGTGGGACCTGGATGAAGCTTTGCACTCAAGTATTGTCAAGGGAAGCTTCCTGTGAACCAAAGTTCTCAGGCCAAGGTCTCGCCCACCAAAGCCAGAAAGTGCAAGCACCCGTCTACCCAGCTCTAACTTGTATGTGTGAGACAGACCAGGCTTCGGGGGTAGGAGGATCTGCAGTTGTTCAGCCGTCTTTCTGCTGGTGTTGTCTTTCTGCCATCAGAGAAGGGACACACAGCCCGTTCGAAGGTGTGCAGAGGGCTCTGAGCGCCAGGATGGCCAGGGCTGTTTTTGCTACTGAAGGAGCGTGTGTCCTGAACTCCCACTTGCAGGGACAGTCCCCACCTTCTCTATAGCCGGCACTGGGAGCAGCCGCCAGCAGGGAAATCTGGCCTGAGCACAAGGATGCTTTAGGGAGAGATCACTTCAGTGTGTGTGTATATTTATTTGCAGTACAGTGCGCGCGTGTGTGTGTGTGTACGCGCACGTGTGGGTGAGTGCGTCTTCTGAGTGGGTTCTGTTCAGTTGCTAATGAGGCTCCTCCGCTCTGGACACAACCCTTTTATAGATTAATTTCTCTGCCAATTAACTTGTCATTTTCAGTACATATTTTACTATTCCACACCAACCATAATTACAACAAGGGATTTTTCTTATGCACTCCTATGCATGTGAATAACATGTGGTGTAATTCTGCTTCTTACAGAAGTATTACTGAAGGTATTATTTCCAATATTATTTGGTTTATTATGCGGATCTTTTTTATATATGCAGTCCCATCCCTTCTGTGCCACTCAATGCCATCCAGACATGGTTTTTCCCTCCAGGGGCCTTTCTCTCCAGAGGGCACTTCGGCTGCCTCTGCTTCCTCTCATTCGAGGCCCGGCTCTTGCTGACAGAATAGGTTCCGTTCTGGGCGGTGGTTCTCGAGCCTGCCATTCAAAACCAAAGCAAATTGGAGCATTTCTCACAACATGGTATTGAAGTTCCTTTTTGTTCTCAAAAGTTGTGACCGTGTTAAATTGTACTCCCTTAGTCCTGTAAGGTATGTTAAGTGAATCGCAGTTACGCTGTACTTTTATTAATATTTAACATAATTAAAGATGGACCCATAAGAGTGACGCCTGTGGAGCGCGTGCTCTTCCTCTGCAGC